TTAAGGAAGACATTCCTTTCCCTCACACTATGTCAGTAGCAAAAGAGATATTTCAAAAGTTCTTTTCTTATGAAACCAATTTGACAAGGGACACATCACAGCACAACATAAGAAAAATGTGCTTATCAGCACAATGGGCTAGCCTTCTAACCAGCACTTGGGGTAAAACAAACATGCTACGGTTAAGTATAGCATTTTCCTTCAACCAGTCAAAAGAACTGTGGTCTAGACCTACACAGCAGCAACCCCCTCAAATGAGGATAAAACCAAACCTGTTGGTGGTAAACACGGAAAATATGCAGGTAATTACAACTCTATAGCTGAAAAAGTGGGTGGCTCTTAAAAGAGCCTTTGGGATTGGGTATGAAGACGTTAGAATTACTTAGAGCTGGTGTACTTGGTGACGGCCTTGGTGCCCTCTGACACGGCGTGCTTAGCCAGCTCCCCGGGCAGCAGCAGGCGTACGGCCGTCTGGATCTCCCTGGAGGTGATGGTGGAGCGCTTGTTGTAATGCGCCAGGCGGGAAGCCTCGCCAGCGATGCGCTCGAAGATATCGTTGACGAAGGAGTTCATGATGCCCATGGCCTTGGATGAGATGCCGGTGTCGGGGTGGACCTGCTTTAGCACCTTGTACACGTACACGGAATAGCTCTCCTTGCGGCTACGCTTGCGCTTCTTACCATCCTTCTTCTGCGCCTTGGTCACCGCCTTTTTGGAGCCCTTTTTTGGAGCAGGAGCGGACTTAGCAGGTTCAGGCATGATAAATAAACACTTCGTCCACAACCTAAAGAGAAATGCAAGTGTCCTCACTCTGCAGCTGGTAATATTTGTAGAGCTCCTATCGTAAACTGGCATTTAAAAGCTTACACATTGATTGGATGAATTGTCTCTGTGTGCCCTGTGGTATGCAAATTAGGTGATTCTAGCGTTTCTTTGCAATTGGTTGGTTGTTCTAGCCAATCAAATAGCGTTATTTACAATTCGACCTCCAAGTATAATAGTTTCTCACTTGCTAACAAAATTCACTTTTACATTTTTGTCTTCATTGCTTAACATCGTTTTTAAGAATTCAAAATGTCCGGACGCGGCAAGCAAGGCGGAAAGGCCCGAGCTAAGGCTAAGACCCGCTCTTCGCGGGCCGGACTCCAGTTCCCTGTGGGCCGCGTACACCGCTTGCTCCGCAAGGGCAACTACTCCGAGCGAGTCGGGGCCGGCGCGCCAGTGTATCTGGCGGCGGTGTTGGAGTACCTGACCGCCGAGATCCTGGAGCTGGCGGGCAACGCCGCCCGCGACAACAAGAAGACCCGCATCATCCCCCGACACCTGCAGCTGGCCATCCGCAACGACGAGGAGCTAAACAAGTTGCTGGGTAAAGTCACAATTGCTCAGGGCGGTGTTCTGCCCAACATCCAGGCTGTACTGCTCCCCAAGAAGACTGAGAGTCACCACAAGGCCAAGGGCAAGTAAAACGAGAACTCTTATATTGGCTTTAAAGGCTAGACTTTCGTTTTTTCGTCATTTAGCAGGGTTTAGAAGTTCGCAATGGCTCGTACCAAGCAGACTGCTCGCAAGTCCACGGGTGGGAAAGCGCCACGCAAGCAGCTGGCCACCAAGGCTGCTCGAAAGAGCGCTCCAGCCACCGGCGGCGTGAAGAAGCCCCACCGTTACCGGCCCGGCACGGTGGCTCTGCGCGAGATCCGCCGCTACCAGAAGTCGACCGAGCTGCTGATTCGCAAACTGCCATTCCAGCGTCTAGTCCGTGAGATCGCGCAGGACTTCAAGACTGATCTGCGTTTTCAGAGCTCGGCGGTGATGGCGCTGCAGGAGGCCTGCGAGGCCTACCTGGTGGGGCTGTTTGAGGACACCAACCTATGCGCCATTCACGCCAAGCGAGTGACTATCATGCCCAAGGACATCCAGCTTGCTCGCCGCATTCGTGGGGAGAGGGCGTAAATTGTCTTGTGAATGTGTGCTAACCAAAACCCAAAGGCTCTTTTCAGAGCCAACCACCTTTTCTATAAAAGTTGCTGTTTACTGTTGC